TTTTCTACAGTCAAACAGATGGTAAGTGGTGAATCTGGGACTAGAAATCCAGGTTTTCGGATGAAGAGACAGTCGATTTACTAGACTACTAGAAGAGAGGAAGGAACATATTCTACCTCAAGATACAATCCTTGGAGGGGGATAAGTAAAGATACTTCTGCATTTTCTCTCTGTACCTCCAAACTGTTTGATGCTGAAACTAGAAACCGGAGCGGGCAGGAGAGGGCAACAAGTATACTTAGGTCTTGGCGAGTGTGTTGGAAGACGGGAACGGGAAGGGGAGGAGAAAGAAAGTAGGAAGAGTCTCAGGAAGATAATTCCTAAGCCAGCCTTCCACCGCGTCGAGGGCAGCAACCACATTACCTCATTGCATCCTCCAAACTCTACGACAAAGGGTGTTACCGTCCCCACTCTGCAGATGAGAAAACTGAGGCTCAGAGGGGAGAGGGAGTGTGTGGGGAAAGCTGGATTCAGAGGCAGCGCTGCCAGACTGCGGAAACACCCAAACCGCCGAGGTCCCCACCCCTCCACGTCGCAGGCAATCCGCATCCACCAGGGCGGGGCGTCCGAAAATCTCCCCCTACCGGGCGGCACAGCCACCCCTCCCCCGGGCCCAGCTCTTCGCCCTCGGTTCGGACGGCCCTGGGGTCTCCGGGACTCCGGTATCCATTGCTCCCCAGCCCCCTCCTCCCCGCCAGTCCAGGCCAGGTCCGGCCGCAGCCGGATCCCAGCAGGGAAGCCGGTGCCGCAGGGTTTGCGCCGCCCCAGCCCCAGCGGGGGCGGGCGCGGGGGAACTGTTCGGGGAAGGGGCCCCGGGGGCGGCCACGAGCCACTCACGCGTCGAACTTGTTGTTCATCCTCTCGCCGCCGCTGTCGCCACTGCCTCAGGGAGTGACTTCCGCTCCACCGGGTCCCTCAGCCTTGGGCCCGGGTACTTCCGGTTTTGCGCGGGGCGCAGCGGAACGTCGGCGCGCAGGCCCGGTTTGGAAGCGGCTATCTCGGGACGCCAGCTCAGGGCGGCTGCGCAGAGGGCTGGACTCAGCGGCGGAGCTGGCTGCTGGCCTCAGTTCTGCCTCTGTCCAGGTCCTTGTGACCCGCCCGCTCTCCTAAGGGAGCGTGTCCTGGCCCCCTCCCGCAGCGGCTCGGAAAAAAGGCAGCACCGCGTCGTTGACGGCGCGGGCTCTGGACTCGCTGCTTGGTAAAAACCTTCCTCTTCCTCCAGTGCGGGACGCACTCTCTGGTATCTCTTTTGACCTCCCGGAGGCTTTCCTTTGTCGGTCGCGGCGCCACTGTACTATGGCATACCTCGTTTTATTACGCTTCGCAGATAGGGCATTCTGAAAACAAATGGAGGGTTTGTGGCAGCCCTGAGTCCAGCAATTGTATCAGCGCCATTTTTCCAACAGCATGTGCTCACTTGGTGTCTCTGTGTTACATTTTGGTAATTCTCAAAATATTTAAAACTTTTTCATGATTTCTGTGTCTGTTATGGTGATCTATGATCAGTGATCTTTGATGTTGCTATTGTCATTGTTTTGGGGTGCCACATACAGCGTCTTTTATAAGACGTGGAACTTAATGTTGTGTGTGTTCTGACCGCTCCACCCACAGACCGTTCCCCATCTCTCTCCCTCTTCTTGGGCCTCCCTATTCCCTGAGACACAACAATATTGAGATTAGGCGAATTAATGACTCTGCAATGGCCTCTAAGTGCTCAAGTGAAAGGAAGAGTCGCACATCTCTCACTTTAAATCAAAAACTAGAAATGATTAAACTGAGTGAGGAAGGTATGTCAAAAGCCGAGATAGGCCGAAGGCTAGGCCTCCTGCGGCAAACAGTTAGCCAAGTTGTAAATGCAAAGGAAAAGTTCTTGAAGGAAGTTAAAAGTGCTACTCCAATGAACACACGAATGATAAGAAAGCGAAACAGCCTTATTGCTGATATGGAGAAGGTTTTAGTGGTCTGGATAGAAGATCAGACCAGCCGCAACATTCCCTTAAGCCAAAGCCTAATCCAGAACAAAGCCCTAACTCTCTTCAACTCTATGAAAGCTGAGAGAGGTGTGGAAGCTGCAGAAGAAAAGTTTGAAGCTAGCAGAGGTTGGTTCATGAGGTTTAAGGAAAGAAGCCATTTCCATAACATAAAAGCACAAGGTGAAGCAGCAAGTGCTGATGTAGAAGCTGCAGCAAGTTATCCAGAAGCTTTAGCTAAGATCATTGACGAAGGTGGCTACACTAAACAACAGATTTTCAATGTAGATGAAACAGCCTTCTATTGGAAGAAGATGCCATCTAGAACTTTCATAGCTAGAGAGGAGAAGTCAGTGCCTGGCTTCAAAGCTTCAAAGGACAGGCTGACTCTCTTGTTAGGGGCTAATGCAGCTGGTGACTTTAAGTTGAAGCCAATGCTTATTTACCATTCTGAAAATCCTAGGGCCCTTAAGAATTATACTAAATCTACTCTACCCGTGCTATATAAATGGAACAGCAAAGCCCGGATGACAGCACATCTGTTTACAGCGTGGTTTACTGAATATTTTAAACCCACTGTTGAGACCTACTGCTCAGAAAAGAAGATTCCTTTCAAAATATTACTGCTCATTGACAATGCCCCTAGTCATCCAAGAGCTCTGATGGAGATATACGAGGAGATTAATGTTATTTTCATGCCTGCTAACACAACATCCATTCTGCAGCCCATGGATCAAGGGGTAATTTCGACCTTCAAGTCTTATTATTTGAGAAATACATTTCATAAGGCTCTAGCTGCCATGGATAGTGATGTCTCTGATGGATCTGGGCAAAGCAAATTGAAAACCTTCTGGAAAGGATTCACCATTTTAGATGCCATTAAAAACATTCGTGATTCATGGGAGGAGGTCAAATTGTCAACATTAACAGGAGTTTGGAAGAAGTTGATTCCCACCCTCATTGATGACTATGAGGGGTTCAAGACTTCAGTGGAGGAAGTAAGTGCAGATGTGGTGGAAATAGCAAAAGAACTAGAATTAGAAGTAGAGCCTGAAGATGTAACTGAATTGCTGCAATCTCATGATAAAACTTTAACAGATGAGGAGTTGTTTCTTATGGATGCGCAAAGAAAGTGGTTTCTTGAGATGGAATCTACACCTGGTGAAGATGCTGTGAACATTGTTGAAATGACAACAAAGGATTTAGAATATTACATAAACTTAGTTGATAAAGCAGCAGCAGGGTTTGAGAGGATTGACTCCAATTTTGAAAGAAGCTCTACTGTGGGCAAAATGCTATCAAACAGCATCGCATGCTACAGAGAAATCTTTCATGAAAGGAAGAGTCAACTCATGCGAAAAGCTTCACCGATGTCTTATTTTAGGAAATTGCCACAGCCACCCCAACCTTCAGCAGCCACCACCCTGACCAGTCAGCAACCATCAACCTCGAGGCAAGACCCTCCACCAGCAAAAAGAGTACGACTCACCGAAGGCTCAGATTGATAATCAGCATTTTTTAGCAATAAAGTATTTTTAAATTTAGGTATGTATATTGTTTTATTAGACAATGCTATTGCACTCTTGCTGGTCTACAGTATAGTGTAAACATAACTTTTATATGCATTGGGAAACCAAAAACATTCATGTGACTTGCTTTCTTGTGTTGGTCTGGAACTGAACCTGCAATGTCTTTGAGGTATGCCTCGACCTACCTCCTTAGGTTGCTGTATGGATCCCATGAGACAGTAACTTATAGTAATGGCAGCTAATGTTAACATTTGAGTGTTTATTGTGTACAAGGAGCTAATCCTCTGCCCTCTGAGGCTTTCAGAGAGGTTGAGAGACTTGTGCCAGATACACAACTAGTAAGGGGCTGGTGGGAACCGGAAATGGCCCCACTGTCATCAGATTCCCTCCCTGATTGAAGTTCTCCCCCACTCTCCCTAACTCCTCTAGTTCTCTATAGCTCTGACTCTGCTCTTGCTTCAAACACACTGTGCATGCACAGACACAGACTCACACTGGAGTAAATAATACGAACTTGCTGGTGATTGAATCCCAAAGACAGCAATCCTGTGCTTGGAGGGAGGGCATATTTCCAAGGTCCCCTCCTGCCAGCATATCCTGTCGTCAGGCCTTTATGTGGCACTTTCACTTTTCTTTTTTCAGTTTTGTAATTTTTTTATTTTTTTTGAGACAGGGTCTTACTGTGTCATCAGGCTGGAGTGCAGTCACATGATCACAGCTCACTGCAGCCTAGACCTCCTGGGCTCAAGCGATCCTCCCACCTCAGCCTCCCGAGTAACTGGGACTACAGGCATGCATCACCACGCCCAGCTAAGTTTTGTATTTTTTGGTAGAGGCCGGGTGTCCCCATGTTGCCCAGGCTGGGTTCCTGGGTTCGTGGGCTCCTGAGCTCAAGCAGTCCACCCACCTTGTCCTCCCAAGGTGCTGGGATTGCAGGTGTGAGCCACCACACCTGGCCAGGAATGGATTATTTTTTGCACCTTATTTACAGATGAGGGAACAGCCTCAGGGAGCATAGGTGACTTGCCCAAGGGTGTCCCCTGGTTACCAGCCAAACTCGTGTGCCGGCTGTAATCTCAGAGCAGGACCTTGCCTCTCCCCCAGGAAGACCCCAGCCTTACTACCTGATTAGTGGGGTCAAGGGAGGCCAGTCAAAGTCTCCTCCTGGAATGAAGAGCTCAGTGGCTCTCTGTTAACTCCACACCTCCTCTTGCCTAGCTCTTCCTTGTCTTAACCATCCTTTGGGAAGAAGGGCCTGTTTTTCAGGCCGTAGAATCTTAGAGTGTCAGATTGGGTCAGAGTCAGGAATTCTGGACTTCAAACCTTGTTTAACCACCACTGTTGTGTGGAGTCCCGCTTACTCTAGGCTCAATTTGCCTATATAACATGGGGAATAATGACTCTTGCTTATCCATACTGCTGTGAGGAGCTCTTAATTAAAAAGGAGGCCAGGTACAGTGGCTTATGCCTGTAATCCCAAGACTCAAGTGGGAGGATCACTTGAGCTCAGGAGTTCAAGACCAACCTAGGCAACATAGCAAAACCTCATCTCTACTAAAAATTTAAAAGTAGCTGGGTGTAGTGGTGCATGCCTGTGGTGCCAGCTACTTGGGAGGCTGAGGCAGGAGCATTGCTTGAGCCCTGGAGGTTGAGGCTGCAGTGAGCCATGATCATGCCACTCCACTCCAACTTGCATGACAAGAGTGAGGCTCTATCTCAAAACTAAACAAAACAACAACAACACATCAAAAACTAAAAAAAAAAAAAAAAAAAAGAGGATTACAAAACTCAGGAAATCGTCTTGTGGTCAGTGGCAGAAAAATGCACATGAATGGAAAGGCCACTGGGGCTGTTGAGAATTGGGTGCTTATTGTACCCAGAAGGCACGGGGGGGAGATGCCAGCTGGTATGGGCTGCTGCCCTGCTTTGGAGAGAGCATCGGCTGCTACTCTTCACACCTCTTGTGACTGCCCTCTTTCAGGGAGAACTTGTAAAAGGGGAGCCAGTCCCAAGTCCGAAGGTATTATACAAAACAGTCCTTCGGGCTTCAGACTGATGGGAATGAATAATGCTTTGCCTAAGTGAGGGGAGTGCACTGAGTGGAGGGGTGGCTGGTGCCAGGATGAGCTAGCCAATCCCACGTGTGTGCTGACTGCAGCAGGACACTAGCCACGGCCCACCCCCAACCACTCTCGGACTCCAGCTCAGACTGTTTCCCCAGCTTTTCTCAGGGCTGTTTGGCTCACACAGTCCTGAAGGGCACTTCCCAAAGAGCACACTTAGGACCTCAGTAGGAGAACGTGGCTGATAAGACTCAGTGTGACCCACGTGTGTGACTCCCACATGCCCCACAGTGGTTGGTTGGCTCAGTCTGGTGAGGGCAGGTAGGGGCGTGGATCTCCAGGGAATGGCAGGGCCGGCACCCGGTTGTAGTGGGCCATGAGGAAGATGCCAGCTGTGCCACAGATGAAGAGCGAGAGCATGGCCAGGAAGCAGACGCGGTCCAGCACTCGGCCCACCAGGAACCACTCCTCATTCCCCTGAGGGTGGGAGGCAGGTGTGGGATAACCAGCGGCGGCACCAGGTCTTCCCTGGGTCCTGTTCTCATCCTTGGGCTTCCAGCAGGCCCATGTCTCCATTTCCTGGGGCCCTTCTTACCTATGTCCGGGTCCCAACTGGTGGCTAATTCCATGGCCCCCTGGCCCTGAGGTGCCCCCCCTGCCCCTGTTCCTTTTTCTTTCTTTCTTTCCTTTTTTTTTTTTTTGAGACGGAGTCTCACGTCTCACTCTTTCACCCAGGCCAGAGTGCAGTGGTGCGATCTTGGCTTGGCTCACTGCAACCTCCGCCTCCCAGGTTCAAGCAATTCTCCTGCCTCAGCCTCCTGAGTAGCTGGGAATACAGGTGCCCGCCACCACACCCAGCTAATTTTTGGTATTTTTGGTATTTTTGGTAGAGATAGGGTTTTGCCATGTTGGCCAGGCTGGTCTCAAACTCCTGACCTCAGGTGATCCACTCGCCTCGGCCTCCCAAAGTACTGGGATTACAGGTGTGACCCACTGCACCCGGCCTCATGTTTTTCCATCCCACTGCCCTATCTTGGCAACCCCACTCATCCTGTCTCTATCACGGTTCCAAGCCCAGGTACTCACTCCACCTCCACCCCACCCTGACTCAGCTTACATTGTCAAAGTGACTCTGCTGGTGCCGGGCACAGGCAATGAGGTTGCAGGCTTCCACACAGGCCTGGATGGCTGGGGCAGCCTGCTTCAGGCTGCCACAGAACTGGCTCAGCCCTAACTCCGGGCCTTTCTCTGATAAAGAGAAAGGGTAAGGTTTGGGAGTAGAATGGAGGAGAAACAGGCAGAGAAGATGGCCTCTCCTTAGGGACCCCAGCTCCTCTCTCCCTGACCTGGGCACTTCTCCAGCACTCATCTGCTGTGCCTGGCTCCCCAGCTGGGGTCCCAGGGGAGGACTGTCCCCAGGCACACCTGGTGTGTCTCACCTAGCTTCTCCAGCGCTGCCGCCACCAGCCCTTGCCGCTGCCACTGCTGGAAGAGGAGTTCACTGCGAGGCAGGCAGAGGGCCACCTCCTCCCCAGTTGTGATCGACCATCCCGAGGAGCCATTCTGTAGCCGGGACTGGGTGTCCTGCACAGCTGCCGGGGCCAGCGGGCGAACGTGCATCCTCAGCAGCTGGGGCAAGAGCCTCAGGAACACCTAGAGAGGGGGTGGCTTCACTAGGGCAGCAGGCCGAGCTTCAGAGCAGAAGCCAGAGGTTGGCGTGAAGGGCTTGTGCTGCTAGGGACCATGGAGGCAGCATACCGGGGCAGTGACGTGGCCTTGGTAAAGCTTTCTATACTGGACACGAGCCTGGGTCCCCAAACTTCAGTGCACATCAGAATCACCAGGGCACTTGTTATAAACACAGATTCCTGCCCCCAGCCCTCATGCTATTCTGGCCTAGAATGCCTGGGACAGGCCTGGGAATCTGCATGTGCAACAAGGGCCCAAGCTGAAGGCTGCAGGTGGGCTACAGATCACACAGACTGGAATCAGACTGCCCTGGCAGACTCCTGCTTTTTCGACTTTGTAGTGCACTTCCTTGGGCAGGTTACTTAACCTCTCTGCGCCTCAACGTCCTCATCTGTAATTGGAGGTGATATGGGTTTTATGAAGATGAAATACATTAACATTTGTAATATCCCGGGCACCTAGGAAGCAATTTCATTCCTG